CCCTCTACATACAGCCCTTGGAGACCTACCTAGGCAATTTGTCACTCAGGCTTCAAGCTGCCAGCCGAGGAGGGGAGCTGAGAAGACTCTATAATGAGATCTTTGCACTGTAATTAAGTGCCAGGCTTTGTTTTACACCTATCTTTCCCGCCTTGCCCGATCCCACCGCCAAGCTCCTCCAGGCAGTGAGTGGGGAGTGTCAGCTGCTCTGTGATTACACCCCAAGTGGCAGGTGGCAGGGAGCTCCTCCGCCTGCAGTCTGCGCCCCACCCCCAGGCTTCCCCCACCACCAGTCTTAACTCAAGACAGTGCTATTTCTGTCCTTGAACTGGGTTTCACCCCAGAAAGCCACTCCACCGCTTTCTCATAAGGCTACCTCCTTTTAACCCTGTGGTTGCACGGCCTCTGGGGTGTCCATTTCTTTCTTTTGACACGTCCCTTTTCCTGAAAGTTTCAGCAAACCCCATAGGCAGAGGGAGTTAGAAAAAGGAAAAGAGAAGTTAGGGCAGGAGGAGCACTGTTCTTATAGGACAGGAAGGGTCTGTCTTCTCTCTTGGGTCCTCCACACAAAATCGGAGCTTCCAAACACCCCAGCTCCCAAACATATGCAGCAGATTCTGCTGACAGGAATGTGTCACTGTGATCTTCACATTTTAGCCTGAAGTTTAGCCTACCTGAAGAAGCACCGGAGTGGGAGTGGGAGAACATGGGATGGTGCTTCTCTTTGGCCTGGCTGTGCTTTTGGACACTTCAGGTCTTCGGCCTGGGTTTCCTCCTCCGTACGATGAGGAGAGGATGGGAGGGGGCAATGCTGGCATGTGTGATCTCGATAGACACTGTGGAAGTCTGCAGAGACCGGAGCATAACCTCTGCCTCCTCTCCCCGGGCCTAGCCTCTCACAGCCCTCAGAGAAAACCCTGAGCTGCGGCGTGGCCGAGACGGGGGCGTGGCCTGGCAGGTGGGCGGGCCCTTCCGTGGGCGGGGCCGCGAGGTTTTCAGGAGCCCGAGCGAGGGCGCCGCTTTTGCGTCCGGGAGGAGCCAACCGTGGCGCAGGCGGCGCGGGGAGGCGTCCCAGAGGTGAGCGCCCTGCAGCGGCAGGGGATGGGCCGTATATATATATGTAATTTTTTTTTTGAGACAGTCTCACTCTGCCGCCCAGGCTGGACTGCAGTGACACAATCTCGGCTGACTGCAACCACTGCCTCCAGGGTTCAAGCGATTCTCTTGCCTCAGCCTCCCAAGTAGCTGGGATTACAGGTACCCACCACTACGCCTGTCTAATTTTTGTATTCAAGATAAGTAAGTTTGTATTTTACCATAGATTGATGTTCATGTTCCTGACACTACTACAAGATTCATACTCCTGATGCTACTGACAACGTGGCTTCTCCACAGTCACCAAACCAGGTATCTCTCTGGACCCAGGTTCACTGTGGGTTGCTTAGCAGATTGTCTGTGTCATTACTTTCAGGGATGCTATACTGGACTTCCCTACTCTCATCTGCTCCAGCCCCCTGACCTTATAGTTGCCCAGCTTTCCTGGCAATTGACTTTGCCCATCAATACACAGGATTTAGCATCCAGGGAAGATGTCGGAGCCTCAGATGTTAATTTTCTAATTGAGAATGTTGGCGCTGTCCGAACCTGGAGACAGGTAGGGATGTTCACTTTCTGGGCGAGCCACCTCTAAACCATGTGTTTTCAACATAACTTTTCAGAGTATCAGCGCCTTTGCTTGCTGCTGTTTTTGCTGTTTTTTGATGCTGGGAACCACCACCTAAAGATAGTAAAGAAAACACAGGAAGCTTTCCGGTAACTCATGCTAAAGAAACACAAAATCACCCCAGTGCCTTGAGAAATTTCCTTTCCCTCTCTAACTTTCCCCTTCAGTGTTCTAAAGGGAAGGCGTTTCTGGTAAGGTGTAGTTGCGTAAATGATGGCTGCCTACTTCAGCAAGCAAGAACTGTTGGAGTATTAAGCATGGGTAACTGGATATTCTGGTTTGGGCACTGGAGGATCCCTGGAAGCCGGAAGCAGGCTGTTGCTGCCGGGGTAGGGGCGGCGGGGGTGGGAGGTAGAAACTTATTGCTGTGATTTTATAGGCAGTAAACTGATGCTTAGAGAGGTTCAGCACTCGCCCAAGCTCACACACCTACTAAACTGTGGAGCTAGGATTTGAATCCAGCTACAAATTTAGTTGTCATTGAAATGTCTAAATGCACTCTACTGCGCAAGCGATAGGAACTTCCCAGCGGAGCTCAGCTCAGGGACGCTTGCAGCTCCCCGCGCCCCGCTCGACTCTCCGGCCGCGGCTCCGCGGGCTCCTCCCCCTCGGTCCCTGCCCCTTTTGCGCCCTCTGCTGGTCTCTAGGGAAAGCGCATCTCCTGAAATCAGAAGTCGCACCCAAGCTGTCCCGTTTCCTTAGCTCCTAGTAAAGCGATATGACCCATCCATCCCCTCCTCCTCAAAGCCTCACATGAATCTTCTTTGAGGTACTCTCTGATGCTTCACTCTTCAGCGCTGAGAAAAATGGGGAGGAAGGGGAAGTGAATGTATTAGTATAGCCCCTTCTCAAAACCAATCGTGCAGCATCTTAGCCATGCCTTATCCTGGAAGAACGAGGCAGCTCACGTGGGCATGGGGGTAATGAGCAGGGAGGCAATTACAGACTCTTAGGTTCTCACCGCTAACAGTGTGGTCAGTGGACCAGCAGCAGCATCACGTGGGAGCCCGTTAGAAATGCAGACTCTCAGGTCCTTCAGCCACAGCCCTGATGAATCAGAATCACCGTTTCAAGGAGGTCTCAGGCGGGCCGTTTCAGGTTCCGAGCTCGCTTTGAGGCTCTGTGGATGTTTTGCAGCATATTCAATTTTGTTTTGTTCAAAGGTCACAGTGACAACTAAGTTTGCAGCGGGATTCAAATCCGAGCTCCACAGTGTAATAAATGTGAGATCTTAGACAAGTGCTTAACCTCTCTGAGTTAATCATCTATCAAATAATGAAAAGCACTATAAGCCAACTCTTCAACTTTCAGGACATTGTTCACCCGAAACCCGAAATCCAATAACTGTGCACTGTCTTCTAACACAGCCATAATTTACCTAGATGTACCGCTTAGAAATGTCTCACTCTCATAGTGACCTTAGTTCTATCTGTCCCTAGAGAGCCGCAAGACCATTTTGTCTGGAAGTTCTCTGCTCACTGGACAATAGGGACAGTGGAATTGTCCTCATCCTTGTGCTTGAGTCTTTGGAAACCAAATGACCCCAGAAATGTCATGAAAGAGATTTTTAGGTCCCAGAGGAACTGAATGGCTTAGACACCCACCTTCTGAACAAGAGGCTGGGCCAGAGATTTCTCAAGGTCCCAACTTCAACCTTGGTGTTCTGTCCGCCTTGATTTACAAAATGGTCTTGATCTTTTCCAATTAAAATTCCATTTAGTAGAGATACACAGAAAGTTTGCAATTCTTCCACAAGAAAACTGCTGTATGGCATAGAAAAATATCTACATAATATTTTTTGTTTCTTCTTCTTAATTAGCTTTCCTATTTTCCCTTAGGAAAACAAAAAGTCCTTTCTCCTGATTCACCAAAAAATAAAATACTGACTACCATCACTGTGATGAGATTCCTATAGTCTCAGGAACTGAAGTCTTTAAACAACCAGGGACCCTCTGCCCCTAGAATAAGAACATACTAGAAGTCCCTTCTGCTAGGACAACGAGGTAAGTGCTTCTGGTAAAAATGTGTCATAGTGCCTGTGTTTTCATTCTCCCTTCTTCTCCATAGGATCATGGGAGACCACCTGGACCTTCTCCTAGGAGTGGTGCTCATGGCCGGTCCTGTGTTTGGAATTCCTTCCTGCTCCTTTGATGGCCGAATAGCCTTTTATCGTTTCTGCAACCTCACCCAGGTCCCCCAGGTCCTCAACACCACTGAGAGGCTCCTGCTGAGCTTCAACTATATCAGGACAGTCACTGCTTCATCCTTCCCCTTTCTGGAACAGCTGCAGCTGCTGGAGCTCGGGAGCCAGTATACCCCCTTGACTATTGACAAGGAGGCCTTCAGAAACCTGCCCAACCTTAGAATCTTGGACCTGGGAAGTAGTAAGATATACTTCTTGCATCCAGATGCTTTTCAGGGACTGTTCCATCTGTTTGAACTTAGACTGTATTTCTGTGGTCTCTCTGATGCTGTATTGAAAGATGGTTATTTCAGAAATTTAAAGGCTTTAACTCGCTTGGATCTATCCAAAAATCAGATTCGTAGCCTTTACCTTCATCCTTCATTTGGGAAGTTGAATTCCTTAAAGTCCATAGATTTTTCCTCCAACCAAATATTCCTTGTATGTGAACATGAGCTCGAGCCCCTACAAGGGAAAACGCTCTCCTTTTTTAGCCTCGCAGCTAATAGCTTGTATAGCAGAGTCTCAGTGGACTGGGGAAAATGTATGAACCCATTCAGAAACATGGTGCTGGAGATACTAGATGTTTCTGGAAATGGCTGGACAGTGGACATCACAGGAAACTTTAGCAATGCCATCAGCAAAAGCCAGGCCTTCTCTTTGATTCTTGCCCACCACATCATGGGTGCCGGGTTTGGCTTCCATAACATCAAAGATCCTGACCAGAACACATTTGCTGGCCTGGCCAGAAGTTCAGTGAGACACCTGGATCTTTCACATGGGTTTGTCTTCTCCCTGAACTCACGAGTCTTTGAGACACTCAAGGATTTGAAGGTTCTGAACCTTGCCTACAACAAGATAAATAAGATTGCAGATGAAGCATTTTACGGACTTGACAACCTCCAAGTTCTCAATTTGTCATATAACCTTCTGGGGGAACTTTACAGTTCGAATTTCTATGGACTACCTAAGGTAGCCTACATTGATTTGCAAAAGAATCACATTGCAATAATTCAAGACCAAACATTCAAATTCCTGGAAAAATTACAGACCTTGGATCTCCGAGACAATGCTCTTACAACCATTCATTTTATTCCAAGCATACCCGATATCTTCTTGAGTGGCAATAAACTAGTGACTTTGCCAAAGATCAACCTTACAGCGAACCTCATCCACTTATCAGAAAACAGGCTAGAAAATCTAGATATTCTCTACTTTCTCCTACGGGTACCTCATCTCCAGATTCTCATTTTAAATCAAAATCGCTTCTCCTCCTGTAGTGGAGATCAAACCCCTTCAGAGAATCCCAGCTTAGAACAGCTTTTCCTTGGAGAAAATATGTTGCAACTTGCCTGGGAAACTGAGCTCTGTTGGGATGTTTTTGAGGGACTTTCTCATCTTCAAGTTCTGTATTTGAATCATAACTATCTTAATTCCCTTCCACCAGGAGTATTTAGCCATCTGACTGCATTAAGGGGACTAAGCCTCAACTCCAACAGGCTGACAGTTCTTTCTCACAATGATTTACCTGCTAATTTAGAGATCCTGGACATATCCAGGAACCAGCTCCTAGCTCCTAATCCTGATGTATTTGTATCACTTAGTGTCTTGGATATAACTCATAACAAGTTCATTTGTGAATGTGAACTTAGCACTTTTATCAATTGGCTTAATCACACCAATGTCACTATAGCTGGGCCTCCTGCAGACATATATTGTGTGTACCCTGACTCGTTCTCTGGGGTTTCCCTCTTCTCTCTTTCCACGGAAGGTTGTGATGAAGAGGAAGTCTTAAAGTCCCTAAAGTTCTCCCTTTTCATTGTATGCACTGTCACTCTGACTCTGTTCCTCATGACCATCCTCACAGTCACAAAGTTCCGGGGCTTCTGTTTTATCTGTTATAAGACAGCCCAGAGACTGGTGTTCAAGGACCATCCCCAGGGCACAGAACCTGATATGTACAAATATGATGCCTATTTGTGCTTCAGCAGCAAAGACTTCACATGGGTGCAGAATGCTTTGCTCAAACACCTGGACACTCAATACAGTGACCAAAACAGATTCAACCTGTGCTTTGAAGAAAGAGACTTTGTCCCAGGAGAAAACCGCATTGCCAATATCCAGGATGCCATCTGGAACAGTAGAAAGATCGTTTGTCTTGTGAGCAGACACTTCCTTAGAGATGGCTGGTGCCTTGAAGCCTTCAGTTATGCCCAGGGCAGGTGCTTATCTGACCTTAACAGTGCTCTCATCATGGTGGTGGTTGGGTCCTTGTCCCAGTACCAGTTGATGAAACATCAATCCATCAGAGGCTTTGTACAGAAACAGCAGTATTTGAGGTGGCCTGAGGATCTCCAGGATGTTGGCTGGTTTCTTCATAAACTCTCTCAACAGATACTAAAGAAAGAAAAAGAAAAGAAGAAAGACAATAACATTCCGTTGCAAACTGTAGCAACCATCTCCTAATCAAAGGAGCAATTTCCAACTTATCTCAAGCCACAAATAACTCTTCACTTTGTATTTGCACCAAGTTATCATTTTGGGGTCCTCTCTGGAGGTTTTTTTTTTCTTTTTGCTACTATGAAAACAACATAAATCTCTCAATTTTCGTATCAACACCATGTTCTGTCTCACTAACCTCCAAATGGAAAATAATAGATCTAGAAAATTGCAACTGCCCTTAGAGGTTTCCAGTCTCCATTGATTTTCTTTCAGATCCAATAATACCGTTCTGTCCTGCTGTGTTGATTATGGAATGTATCCTAATCATGGGAAGGGCACCTTGGGAGAAGTTGCAGATGGCTGACGTGCTTTCTCTAGCATTCAGCTAAAAAATGGGATGGTCCATGATTCTGCGTTCTCTGTGTTCTGCAAAACAACATTAAGTAGAAAACAAACAGAAGCAGAGGCACATTTCCTTCTTTTGCCACAGAAACAATGCCACTGTTGAGTGCAAGTCACACTTTGTCTCATAGATAAGAGGTGGCCCCAAAGAAGCTGGGATGAATGAGTCACTACCTGTCTTGTGACTGTACTGCACTTCATGTTCTTACCTTCGGCTTCTCCAGGTCTCGCCCTAGTGAGCCAAGAACTTTCTCTCACATGCTGCCTTTATTTAAGCCTGGCCTTCAAGACCTTCCATGATTTATCACCAACCTACCTTTTCAGCTTTGTTTCCTAGCACACCTCATTGATCAGCTGCTCAGGCTGTTGCATGAAGAACATGGACTTTGCACACAGATCCTGGGTTGAGTTCTGAGTCAGCTGTGTATTAGCCATGTAACCTTGGCCTTGGTATGCCCTTGCTGGACCTACATTTTCTCACGTAACAGCATCTATGTCATAGAATTCCTGTGAAAATTAAATTGGCCAAGGATGTCAGGGCTTCTCAGATCTTTTCCTTCGTTGCCCTAATGACCACAAGAGAACACATACACTGAAGGCCTCCTGGGGGGCAGTTGCAATTTCACTGAAGTTGTATTTTTTTATCTTAAATGAAATCTATGTGTATTTTCCATTCTGTTCTTTTTTTCATGTTTATTAATATAG